CAGCCTGGGTTCAGCTGCGTTTTGCTGAGGGTCTGATGCTTTCCACCAGCTTCCCAAAAGCGCCAATCAGTGGCCTTAACTGAACTGGCTCTCTCACGCTTGTCTGGGCTGGGGGCCAGCTCCTCGGTCCTTCTCCCTTCCTTCCCTCCCAAGGCCACCCTTCCGTGTGCCAGGATTGCCAGGGACGCCAAAGAGCCCCTAGACACTGGGCGGTGGCGGCGGGGGGCGGCGGCAGAGATGACTAATGCTCCCTCCCATCGCTGCACAAACCTCACCGGTGTAAATCGTTAGGGTTTGCATAGGCCTTTCACACGTTCTGAAGGATTGGTGAGACAATCCAGGAAAGCAGGTGCCACTAGCCCCACTTTGCAAACAGAAAGGCTGAGAGAGGTCAGTCGGTTGCCCAAGGACGTAGAGCTCACAAGAGGCCGAACTGGGTTTGAACCCGAGTGGAGAGAAGGCGAGCCGGGACTGGCTGCAGTAAAGAGGGCCAGGACCATGGCTGGGCTCAGGCTTGGTTTCCCGGGCTGCCAGAGGTGGCCCCTGGGGCTCGGCTACCAGGCCTCAGCGCAGCGGAGTCGGTGGAACGCCGGCGCGGGGAGCTCTTGCGGGACTGCGGCGCGCGCGGAGCTGCGACCCCGCCCCTGTCCGTCCCCATTGGGCTACTGGCCCGTCCGTCAGCTGCCTGTGCCCAATGGACAGAGGGCCGGCGCTCGTGGCGGGGCGGAGGTGCCCGGCGCGTGGTGCCCGGCGGGCGCGCGGCACCCCCCCGCCCGCGGTTGGCCTGGCAACGGGCTGCGCTCGCGGCTCCGCCCCCTGCCGGCGGCGGCGCGGCGCGGGGCGGGCGGACCCGCGGACTGGCGGCGGGCGGCGGGCGGCGGGCGGCGCGGGAGGGCGGGCGGAGGGAACCAGGCCGGCCGGAGCGTGTGCGCCGCCCGCGGTCCGGTCACGTCCCCGCGTGGGCGCCGCTGCCCGCGTCGTACGGAACGAGGGCGCCGCGGCCCCGTGCTCGCCGCCCCGCCCCGCCCCGCCCTGCCCGGAGCAGCTCGGCAGATGCTCTGTGCTGCGGCCCGGAGGTGAGTGAGCCGACCCGCGGCCGGCCGCGCGCAGGAGGCTCACGCTTTTCTCTGTGTTTGGCAGGTGAAGGGCTGGATGCACAGTGGGAGCCGGAGGCGGGGGGCTGCAGGGAGCACACCAGCGACCGGCCCTCCAACCCTCCAGCCACTCAGCAACATCGCCACAGCAACCAGCAACCAGACGGCAGCAGCCGAGGCAAACACAAGCGGACGGCTTCCCACCGTCGCCGAGGACAGGGAATGACTACGGCAAATCAGGCCACTTTGCCAACTAGGGAGGTGGAGTGTCACTAGTGGGGAGGGGCGGCCACCGCCCGCTGCACAGAGCGCCATGCCGGCTGGAGAAGAGGCGCTGGGGCAGGGGCTGCAGTGTGGCTCGGCCTCACCCCCCTGCTGGCACTGAGTGCCTCCAGGGCAGCTGGGCTCTTGTCTGCCTGGTCTCAGTGTCCCCTGTGGCAAGAGGGAGAGGTGCCCCATCCCGTGCTCCTTGTCTGGGCCCGCTGCTGCCAGACCATGGGATGTCGGCAAAGCTCAGAGGAAAAAGAAGCAGCCCGGCGGTCCCGGAGAATTGACCGCCACCTGCGCTCAGAGAGCCAGCGGCAACGCCGCGAAATCAAGCTGCTCCTGCTGGGCACCAGCAACTCAGGCAAGAGCACCATCGTCAAACAGATGAAGATCATCCACAGCGGCGGCTTCAACCTGGAGGCCTGCAAGGAGTACAAGCCCCTCATCATCTACAATGCCATCGACTCGCTGACCCGCATCATCCGGGCCCTGGCCGCCCTCAGGATCGACTTCCACAACCCCGACCGCGCCTACGACGCTGTGCAGCTCTTTGCGCTGACGGGCCCCGCTGAGAGCAAGGGCGAGATCACACCCGAGCTGCTGGGTGTCATGCGACGGCTCTGGGCCGACCCAGGGGCACAGGCCTGCTTCAGCCGCTCCAGCGAGTACCACCTGGAGGACAACGCGGCCTACTACCTGAACGACCTGGAGCGCATCGCCGCAGCTGACTATATCCCCACTGTCGAGGACATCCTGCGCTCCCGGGACATGACCACGGGCATTGTGGAGAACAAGTTCACCTTCAAGGAGCTCACCTTCAAGATGGTGGACGTGGGGGGGCAGAGGTCAGAGCGCAAAAAGTGGATCCACTGCTTCGAGGGCGTCACAGCCATCATCTTCTGTGTGGAGCTCAGCGGCTACGACCTGAAACTCTACGAGGATAACCAGACAGTAAGTGGGGCCGGGGGTTTTCCTCTGCTTGTCACACCCACCACCATCACCCTGGTTTCTGCAGGCCTGGGGAAGTGGTTGTTCACCAGAAAAGGAAATTCTTGATGAGAAACCCAAGCGAGGCTGGAAATTCACTGGATTCCAAATGATTCTGACCTTTCATGCTCTACCAGTAATATCTGGAGATGGAAAACAAACAGGCTGCAGAGGAAAGACAATCCCCTCCCGCGATTCCTCCCGCAGGCTGGGCTGGCCCCGGAGGTGAGCTGGCCCCCAGAGTGGTGCCGGCAGTGAGGACAGCCCGTCTCCAGCCGGGCCAGGGCCAGAGCCAGTGCTGGCACGGGCTGGCACAGGGCTGCCACTCTGCTCTCTCCTTTTGGAACGTGCTGAACTGTCCTCCCTGGGCCCTGTCAAAGGCAAGGCAGCCAAGAACAGGCCATGCTCGTTTTCACAAAAGCCGAATGAACCTTGGGGCCCAGTGCCAGGGCTCTGGACACGGCTCCTCCATAGCCCTCCTTCCGTGCTCAGCTTCCAAGGCCTCATCTTCCCTGATGCTGGCAGTGCCTCCCCACCCCCACGCCTGGCGAAGGAGCCACAGCCCCCCGGCCCACCCGCTGGCTTCTGCGTCAGCACGTTGCCAAGGAGAACGTCAGTGTCTCTGGGCTCCCGGGTGTGAGGGCTGCAGTGAGTGCAGGGCAGCACCTCAGAGCAGGGAAGGCAGATTTCCGGGTGTCTGTGGAGCATGGCAGCGAGCCACATGGGGAGCCACGCCCCTCCATGGCCACGGTTCCCACCCTCGTCCGAAGGAATTGGCAGTCCCTTGCCCTGACTAGGGCCAAGTCCTGCAGGTGTGTCAGGCACCCCAGTGCCCCCAAGCCCAACACCCAGCTGGGGCTTCCTCAGGCAGCACAGGAGGCCTGAACACAGCCCAGCAACACAAGGGGGTTTTTCTGGCGCACCTGTCCCCTGAATGATCCTGTGGGGCAGCAGCGCCTGTTATTTTTGTCACAGATCGAGGCACTGAGGCTCAGGCACACAGCTGGCGCTGGCGGGCCCCCAGCCCTCAAGTCCACAAGGACAGCTCCTGAGAGGCCATGTGTCACAGGACCCACCACGGGCCTCCCACTTAGCCAGAGCCATGGCAGAGGCTCTGCCCCTCGTCTTTAGTACATTCACACAAGGGTCAGTCAGCAAAGACAGTCACTCTGCTGCCCTAGGAGGGAAAGGCAAAGTGGAGAAGCTGGCACCTACCAGCCCACACTGAGGGACAGACACAGGTGGCTGTGACCAGCAGAGCCTGGGTCTTCACTCGGCCCCACTGGAGGCACCTGAGGGGGTAGGTGGGCACTTGTTGCCCAACCTCTGCCCTTGCGGATCAGCTAATGGACTCTGCTGGCCACCAAATGGTGTGGGATCCTTCAGAAGGCAAGATTAAAAGGTCTAGTTGTAAAGCATCAAATGTTCTCATGTGGAAACCCACAGGGAGCTCACTGCCCATTTCCCGACGGAGCTGTCAGCATTCCCAGCCCTGTGGCGGGTCTGTTTTGCACCTGTGATGGACCTGCTGTGCAGGCTCAAGGCTCAGGCTGGGGCCAAGTATGAGGGTGAGCACAACTCTCCCAGCAGCACAGGGAACTGGGGGACAAGGAGGAGGCAGTCACACCAGCCCAGCTACAGCTTCATTTCCACAAAGCCTCTGCTACCAGGGATACCTGCCCTGTCTTTCTAGAGCTGGCAGGCAGCAGTTCCCAGCAGTGTCCCCATTGTGCTTTCATCTAGGACCCACAGTAGTCACTTGGGCCCCACAGGCAGGCTGGGTCACAGCAGGGTTCACCGTGGGAGGCCTGGTGTCTCTGCCACTTATCTGAGAGACAGCTGGTCAACATGTTATCAGTGAGGGTATCCAGGGGACGGGGGACATAAGAACATGCCTTTTGTGGGGCAAGTTCTGCAGGTGGCAAGTGCTTGAGCAGCCAGCCTCCAGGCAGGTGGTCTATGCCTGGCCCTGGATAGTGGTCCCTTGTCCTGGGGCCATTGGCTTCCTGAGGAACCCCTCCCCACTCCAGGGCAGGTCAGCAGCCTCAGCACACCACGAGGGCAGGTCCACACCCACCCGGCACAGCCTGTGCTCTGAGCAGAGGGCCTGGCACACAGTGGGTGCTCTGCAGACTTTGTGGAGCGGGCGGGAGGCGGTAGGCTTGGGAAGAGCTGGAGCTCCAGAGCCCTGGCTTCTGGGTGCAGAGCAGCTGGGACACTCAGCCCTTCCCAAGGAGACCCTATGGGTGCTCGTCCATAACAGGAGTGTATGCAGTACCCTGAGGAGGGGCTGCCCAAGGCCGTCCTGTGAACACAGCGTGTTCCTGCCACCCTAGCGCTGTGGTTTATCATTTAGCCCAAAAAGGGTGCTTGTTTTAGTGCTTTTAAAATGGAGTTTAAACATTTGTGCCATAAAATGGCGTGTTGTGGGTGAAACAAGGTGTTTCCAGTAAGACAGGCTTATACCTATTGATGACAGAGCTGGTTATATTTGCCCAAGGAGGGAATTACAAATGGGCAATAGCCAGACACAGATGATACCCTCTCCCCAGCATACCAGGGCTTAGATTGAGAAGGGACCTTATATATCCTTTAGTGTTCCTAACCAGCCGGCTTTGCAGATGAGGAAACTGAGCCTCAGAGAGGTTCCTTCACATACCGCAGGGCTGAGACTCTGGCTCTCAGGGAGGGTCCTGGCACTGGCCCCTGGGAATTCCAGTGGCCCCCCTCTTCACCATACTGGTCCCACATCCTGTGGGTGCTGGGGTTCTCCAGCAAGGGCCTTGGGGGTATAGACTGGGTTCCACCCTTGGAGCTGCTGTGTAGCCAGCCTTCCCTCAGGAGAGTGGAGGACAGTGACACCTGGGCTTGGGAGAGGTGAGTGGCTGTGAAGGTTGACACTCCCCTCGTCCCCTTGTCTCCTGGCCTAGTCAGTGGCAGGACCACAGGGAGCCCTAGCAGAACATGGCCTCACTCTGCCTCCTGTTCCTGACCTGGTCAAGGGCATAGCTCCAAGCCAGAAGGCCTGCCGCCCTTTTCCCGACACACACAGGTCTCCCAAGCAGTTCCTTCTGATCTTGCAATGTGCCAGGGCCACATGCAGTTTGTCTGCAGCATCCTCAAGTTATCATGACCCTGGAACAGCAGAGCCTCCTGACCAGATCCAGAGGCAGGGCCAGGCTGGCACACTGGGCTCCCAAGGACTGGACAGCCCCCATGGCAGTGCAGCTTGAGAGGCTCCACAGGGGTGGGAGACACAGAGGACCAAGCCCACAGCAGCACCCTGATGGCACCTCGCATGGCAGGCATGGAATTGGGAGCAGGGCTCAGCTGGCCACATGATATCCCCAGCCCGCATCCCTCTCTAAGCTTGGCCTGGCTTCCTCTCTATGGCCTGTTATCCTACCCGAGCACTGGAGCGATGGGGCCAGCCTCAAGAGGGCTGGGCACACACCTATAGCTGGGCCACCCGTGGCCTAGAGGCCCCACCAACACTTGTGAACAGCCCCTGCCATCCCTTCAGCACCGGCTCCCCGCATCCAAGTTCCCTTGCCTCATTGCCCAGGACTCAGCCTTAACTGGGGCTGCGGCCACCTCAGTGGGCCTTCAGCCGCTCTGAGCCTGTGGCCAGTGCTCAGTGAATGATGGGTATCTGCTCGCCTAGGGTCCCAGGCTTTATGCGTGACCCCATGGGATGCTGGCTCAAGCCCAAGATGGGAGGGGGATGAGCAGGGAGGGGTGGAGAAGGCAGCATGTCCTGGCACCTATTTGAGGCCCTTGCTAGCACTTCAGTCCTTGGGTTAGCTCCTTCCTTCCTCTGCTCCCAGGGAGGATGCAGCCACAAGGCCCCTGTCAAAAGCAGCTGCTCCTTTCCTGTCACACTGGGAGCTTCCAAGGGTGGGGCCATTTCTTAGCCCGCCTTGTGCAGTGGCTCCTTGCCCTGGGTAGGTCCTTGGTCAGAGGTCAGCCACAAGGCAAGAGGCGGCAGGGCCCTGGGCTCAAGCCCTGCTGCTTGGGCTGCCCCCACACCTGCTCTGCCTGCAGGGCCTTTTCCTTTGGCCCCCAACTCCTCATCATCATGAACCTGGTGGCTCTGTCGTTCAGTGCATCAGCCACCCCTCCATGATGGTCACCTCCTGCTGTGTCACTAGAGGCCATTCCCAGGGCACAAGCTGTCACTGAACACAGCAGTGCAGCAGCCAGGAGGCCAACCCCATCACTCTGTCTCTTCCACCATGATGACGTTGTCAGGTGCCTTGGCAGAACCTCCATGGGGATGCCCATGGTGTTCCTCAGATCTCTCAGACAAGTGTTCCTGCCACAACAGGAGGTCAGCCAGCGTGGGCTCTGCTGGGGCCTCCTTTATGGGAAGGCAGGAGTCAGTCTCTTGCCCTAGTGCTGGTAAGCCTTGAGGGAGGAGGGAGGAGAGAACAAGAGAGTTCTCTTCGGCACCATGCCAGGCAGGGCTGCTTCCTGCAGAGGAGAGTGCTGAGACCCAGGGCTAGTGGTGGCAGAGCCTCCCTCTCTGCATGCCAGGGCAGTGAGGGGCTAGAGCTGGCTCATACTGGCTCACAAGAGCTAATTTTTCAATTTTCAGGATGTTTGTGAGCTGTTTGACATTATATTTGTGGCTTCAAAGCAGCCAGGTAGGAGTAATCACACCCCAGGAACTGGCAAATACTACAAAACAGTTCTACTCCTCCCCAGCCCCCGCCTCCATGCCAGTTGTTAGACCTTTACCAGTGCACCACAGCCAGTGACTCCCAAGCATGGCGGGGAGAGTCTGCCAGCCAGGCTCAGTCACTGGTGTATGGCAGGATTGATCCGCTACTGCCATCTTACTGAAGAACCCGACAGTGTCCTTGCCTGTCAGTCTCCCACTGTGCTTCCCCAGTGACTCCCAGCTCTGACCCTGTGGCCGCGTGGGTTGCATCTGTTCGTGTTTACCCCGCTGGAGAAAGGGAATTTGCCAGAGCGGCTCTTCACTTGCCTGCCTCCCTCCCGCTCTTCCTCGGCAGATTTAAGAGAATCCTACTCCACAGAGAGCAACCTTGCATTGGCTAACACGAGACCACAAGCTGGGGGCCATCTGATGTTCTCCATCTGAGAACAAGCCCTGTGGCATCCTTGCAGGAAGCAGTCCTTGTTCACCCAGTATGTGTGGGCCCTGGGCCTGACAAACTCAGTCTAGGGACAGAGGCAGTCCTATCCCTTCCTCCCTCAGGTCAGCTGGGGATGGCATCAAGCAGGCCCTGGAGGACCTGTGTAGCCAGGGCTGGCCTCAGGCTGGCTTCCCCAGTGCCTACAAATGCTGGCCGCATGCTCTCTGTGACTGGCCCTGAGCCTGCCCTAGGAAACAGTTTTCTAGGTGCAGAGAAGCCAGGAACAGGTGCCTCCTCTGTCCCAAAGACCAACATTTGCAGGAGAGACGGGGGCCTAGACGTTGGGAGCAGGCCTGCACAGATTGGGATGAACGTGGGGGTGGTGATCTGATCTGGACCTTGCAGAATCCAGTCAAGGCTGTGGGGGAGCAGTGGGGACAGTCAACAAAGGCAGGACTGAGGGGGCTGTCGGGGGCCATGGAGAGCACAGAGCTATGCACAGTGCCCTGCAGCGGGATGACGGAGGACCAGGCGGTGTAAGGTCTAAGCAGGCAGGGCAAGGTCGCAGGCACAGTGTCCAGTCCCCAGTGTGGCCCAGGGTGGGTGTCGCTGCCTGAGCGCCCTGTGATGACGGAGCCAGGGTTCAGCCCCAGGACTGTGTCCCTCCCAGTTTATACACCTCCTGCTCTGCCTCGTGATCAGGCTGGATGCTCACAATGATACCCTGTCTGAACTGTTCCAAGAGCTTCAGGGCAGAGCTGCTTCCCACCCCACATCCCCTCAACCTGCATCGGCTAGGCTTGCCCAGGCCAGTGGGTAATTAATTTCCTGAGCGCATTAGCTCTGCTCAGTACACACACATGAGAACAGCTCTGGGTTTTAAGACACAGATTACTATTGTTTTAAGGGATTTGTATAATCCAGTAACTGAAAAACAATTTTCCACTATCTAGAACAGACTCCAAGGTGGAGGCTAAGAGTGCTGGGGGCCTTGCTGACTTGGGGATCCCTAGTAACCAGTGTAGATGGGGGGATCTGCCACTCAGGGGAGTCCTGTGACTGGCCATGAACAAGACAAGCAGTGAGGACAGGATGCAGCAGCAAGGCTCTGTGCTGACCGGATGCATAGCCCTCTTCACCTGAGGCCCCACTGGCTCAGTCTAGTTTCTGGAGGGATTGGAATGACAGTCAGCTAGGGTGCATGGCCCTGGGCATCTCAGGGGGGACACCCAGTGTTGGCCAGGGCAGAGTGAAAGGTGTTTCTTCTCTCTGCATGTGGCTCCCGTCTGGATAGTGGACAAGCTTAGGCCAGCCCAGGAGCCTGGCTGCAGCTCACCCTAATCCCTGCTTCATCACACCTCGTGGTGGACATGTCCTCAGCTCAGGTACTTTCTCTAATTTCATTAATAATGAAACCAGAGTCGACTGGGGGCCCTGGGCCTTGTATCCTAAGGTTCCCAGCCCAGGCCGGCCACGGCCACAGCCCCACACACCTTTTCCTGGCCTGTGGTGACCAGGGGAGAAGCACAGCAGCATCCTGACCAAGGGGGCCCAGAGCCTCGAAGGCAACTTGGCTCAGCTGGAGGAGTGACTATGGGCAAGGTCCTGCCCCACAGGGCCACCCAGCTCAAGCAGTAACAACCCAAATATGTTTTTTTAAAGGATGAATATTTTTGAAAACCATCTTTTTGGCCATAGGCAGAGGTTCCCCACTGGGATCTCTCCCCACTACCCCCAGTTTCTCATGTCCCTCCCAGGAAAGAGCCTGAGCCTGCTGCAGAGGGGTTCACAAGCCCTTGAGCCTACAGGTGTGGGTCCGAGGCTGCAGTGCCAGCGGCTAGGAGTGCAGAGTGCACCCACCTTGCTGAACAAAGCAAAGGCAAACCAGGCAAGGGTGTCGGCCTTGGGTTCCTGGGGATCCTCTGGAGCTGAAACTAGGAGGGGTTTCTCACACTGTGCTTTCTTCGCATGGTGATGGCGTGCAAGCTCCTGGCCAGGCCTGTGTCTGTGTTGACAGCTTCCAATCTACAACACACCTGTATCATGCTGTTTGTTAATTTCCCTTCAGCGACTGACACTGGCTGGTGGGGAGCAGGGGTGCAGGTTACTTAAAAGCAGCAAGATTTAACACAAAAACAAATAGGAGACAGTTCTCAGCTGAAACAGAAGTGGACTGGGGCTTTGGAAGAGGCCAGTCCTCCCAGTTGGGCAGGAGAGCTTATGGGGTCAAGGTGAGAGCAGGTGGGACCCAGGTGCTGAGGGTGCCCACGGCCTCCCTTTCTGGGTCTGGGTGTGAAGCCAGGGAGCAGGACACAGGAGCTCCAGGCCCTTTCGGAGCAAATGCTCCCACCATCTTGGAATTTTCTGTCCCAGGACTGGGAGTCTTTGAGCATTGTTAAGGCACCACCTCCAGTCACGTGACTCCCGCCACATATCACACTTACCCTGGGGCTCTGCCTCCTCAGCAACTTTGACCAACACCCTTGGGAATACAGAGGCTCCCATTTGGACCTAAGACCCTGCAAGTCAGTGATGGTTGAGATCTGGTGAGAGCAAAAAAGCAAAACAGAGTGACATGAGGGTAAGGGGGGTGGCGCCTTGGGCCTGTGCTGGAGAACAGCAGCCACCCACCTGCAGGGCTGGACAGGGGTGCCAACATCCTGGAGGCTGCACACAGACTTCTGGGAGAGCTCTGCCCAGTGGGTGAAGCCCAGCTGAGGCATGAGAAAGTGCTCTGTGTACAGCACCGTCTCCATCTCACACTGGGCCCTGGCACTGTGGGTGGGGCCCTGGCCTGGCTGTGGCCCAGGGTAGTCATGTGGACTTGTGTCCATCTGGACTGCCCAGGTGAAGACTGGCCCAGCAGCACAGTTCCTGAGCTCCTGCCCCTCCCCTGGCTAGTGAGGAGGTAGGGCAGTTCTGGAAGTACTCTGAAGGCTCAGGCTGTAGGATAACATGTGTGTGCTGGCTGACAACAGAATAGTGGAAATGGAAGGCCCAGAGACGTGAGCGGTTGGCAGAGCCTGGCGCAGGGCATGCTGGTGCACTGCATGCACAACCTCTAAGCCTCCCAGCCCGAAGGGGCTCCCCACCACACAGATGAGGAAACTCGGGTTTCAGGAAAAGTTGTCCCTGTGGCAAAGTGGGGGCCTTCTGACCTGGACATCCCGCTGCTGCCCAGGGGAATGGGCAGGGCTGGGAAGCAGCCACCCTTGCCATTACTACGGGTCACCCCACCCCCTCCACACTGCACACACAGGGAAACCAGGGAGGGCAGACAGGACTGCCCAGGCAAGGTGGCAAAGCCGAACTGCTGCGGAAGGCAGGGAGCAGCACGCTCAGCTGTTTCTGGCAGGTTCAGAGCAAGGGCTTTTCAGGCCATTAGGGCCTGAGCTAGGGCTTTAGCGGCAGCCTGTTATCTTGTTTAAACAGCCCTTGCTGTTTGAGGTGCCAGGCTTAGCTGGTGCTGTTACTATGAGCACTACAGTTGTCACCAGGCATAGTTGCAGGGGGGAGGGGGCCACCGGCAAGCAGAGGCTCTGACTTCTGGACTCGGCTGGAACACACCCCTGCCCTGGCCCCCATCCCAGAGGAGCCCCATCTGTCGCTGGCCTGGGACCTACAGGCCTGAGTACTCTGTAAAATGGGCCCCTCCCAAGCTGCCTGTGCCCTCCTGAGCTGCCTACATGGGCAGCTGAGCAGCCCTGTGCGGGTGGGCAGGAGCGGTGGCCTTTCTTATCCCCAGGGAAAAGTCGAGGGCCTCATGAAAACCCAGGGCCTGAGAGTGTCTGAGGACAGGAGTTGTGGCCACCCCAGGTTGTCAATCCTCCTGTGCCACTCGAGAGTCTCCACTTCAGCCAGGCAAGTCCTGTGAACTGGGGGCCTCTGTCTGCAGGTGGCAGCAGCTGGGGTGTAGGGAGCAGAAGCTGGGGCGGGAGCAGGGGTCCCAAGCACAGTGTTCCAGCAAGAAGCACCGGAACCCACCAAGGGAGCGCAGCAGTGGAGTCGGGTCCTGGGCCTCTGCACACAGAACCCCAGGGGGTTGGCCGCAGGGTGTGAAAATCAAACCCACATTTTCATTCACCAGAATACGGGATCAGATAGTTCCTGATCGTTTTAAAGCCGGAAGAGCACCTGCTTATCAAATGCCTCTTCAGTCTGTTCTGCCAGATTGACCCATTGACCGACGAAGCCACAGTGAGGAAGGACACAGACCAGCTGTCACTGGAGGGCCAGCCCAGGGCAAGGCCTGCTGCGGGGGAGGAAGGCCCAGCCCGAGTCCCTTCAAAGCCTCCTATAGGTGCCCATCACCCACCCCAGCCACACCCTAGGCATCCACAGAAGTGGCGGGTCTGGGTGTGAGGCCTGTGCCCCCCGCCCTGATCCAGCCCATCTGTGGGCCAGGAGCAGGTGCATCTGTGCAGAAGGGTGGGGCCAGGGGCACACAGGTGGGGAGCAGCCAGGCAATCCCAACCCCTGCCCCTGTACACAGCTGCCACACCAAACGCCTGCAGCATGTGCCATCTGGCCTTGCCTGCCATCCACCCCGTGCTGGGCAGAGCAGGGGAGAGCGGTCCCCAAGCAGACAGCACTGCTCATAGGCAGGCCATGGGCAATGAGAACAGGGGCCAATGGTGCTAAAAGCTGTGCAGCAAATTAAAAGGGTTGGGGTTGTGACTAGGGCTTACTTCAAGTGAAGGAGTCTGATAGCTGACCAGCTACACAAACCCAAAAGAGCAGCCCATGCAGGGTAGCACAGCAAAGGCCTCGAGGTGACAGAGACGGAAGCAGGAGTCAGGAGACAGCCGGGAGAGGCCTGGATTACACAGCCTGCCATGGAAGGCACTGGAGGGTTTGCACAGGGGGCAACCCCAGAGCAGAAGCAGGTAGATGGATCCTGAGGAGACATGACCATGGTAGAATGGGAAGGAGATTGTCCAGGAGGTGCCCTCATGGGGCAGAACTCAGAGCCATAGCCCAAAACTGGACCCTGCATGCAATGTCCCAGGGCCCCAGCTTCCTGCCTCATAAGCTGTGTCATGGCCTAGGACCTTTCTTCCCAGGCAGGAGTCAGCTCCACCTGCTCTCTGGCTGGCACAGCCTGGTGCTGGCCACCCCAAGTGTTAGCATCCTCTGCCTGCTGGAGAGGTGGTGTCCCTATTTGGGGACTCAGTACTCTGAAGTCAGGGTTTTGCCATGCTCTTCTCTGTCCTTCGAGGCAGGAGACATGCTGTGCATGCTACAGGAGCTTAGGAATTGTCTGAGGGTGACCAGTGGGGGTCCAGAGGAAAGGTGCTAGGAAGACATGGAGGCTTCCAGGGGAGGCTGGGCCTGAAGCTCAGCTCCATATCCGATGTGTCATCGTGGGAAGAGCAGTGTCTTCATGAGGCCTGGACAGTGCCTGGGTGGGAGATAGCTCCAGCCTCCTTGGAAGACCTATTGACCACGTTTCTCTTGTGACGCACTTCACTGTCACCCAGAATAACTGCTGTCTCACAGCTACCAGGACCCGAGCCTCTGGGGTAAGGTAGAGTTCAAGGAGAACCAAGGCAGCCCAAGTGAGCCTGGCAGCAGAGCCGAGGGCAGCCCCACCAAAGCCACGGAGCCAGCCCTGCTGGCATCCAGAGGCCAGGGTGGGCCTGCCCTCCCATGGCCCCGAGCTCTGCCCCCACCCTTTAGGATTGCACCCTGCCTTGTTAAGGGATCAGCTGCTGCTCCTCTCAGGTCTTTTTGGGAGTCCTGAATCTGAAGTGAGCCTGGGAGAAAGGGAGTCAGACAGGAGAGGGGTGGGTGCTGAGCCAAGTGAGGGTCTCAAGACCAAGGGGACCCCAGAGCATGGGTACCCAGGGCCTACACTTGGGAGGCCTGTGGCTGGGCCAGGAGGATGAACCAGTGTGGAGTTGAGAGCCATGGAGTGGCAGAGAATGGGTGCCAGGAGCTGAGGTGTTCAAGCTGGAACAGAGCCCTCCGTGCAGGCAGGGCCGAGCCTGTCTCCCTCAGCATCTCAGATGCTCACAGAACCACGGGGGCAGCAGGGTTCAGTGTTAAAGGCCAGGCTAGAGGAATGGAAACAGCTGCCCCAGCCCTGGAAGCTGTGGGAGTGGTGGTTGCCCTGCAAGAGAAGGCTCAGAGCATAGGCAGGCCTTCTGCTGGGAGGCAGGACCCAGCAGTTGAGCAGGTACCAGCCCCCCACCTCTCAGTTCCTGAGGCTGGCCGTCAGCACCATGTGCCCTGTGCTGTCCCCGCAGACTGGCTCCAGGGACAGACAGGAGCTCACTGAGTCATTAACCCTCAATCCAATTCTCCAATCTGTCAAGGTAGCATTGAGGTTTGCGGGAGGAAGAGGGAAGCACTAACCAGATTGGACTGTAAGTGACCCTGGTCATCCAGCTCTGTCCCCAGACACCTCCCCATTTCCTGAGGCTAGTAGCAGTGGGAGGATGACCAGGCCTGAGGGGTGGTTCGGGCTGTCTGGTGCTTTCCTTGGGGCAAGGGTAGTGGGCCAGGCAAAGGGGCCTAGGCAAGCCAGGTAACCCCTCTGAGCACCACTTTCCACATCTAGAATGGAAATGTTTTGAGCCTCGTGAGCCCAGGAGCCTCTCACAGTCACTTCTCGGAGGTGAACAGAACTGGAGGGCATCACGGCAGCCCCCACACAAGAGGAAGTCCAGACTGACGAGGCCACAGGGTGACAAGAGCGAGCCACGTTCTGGGGCCCTCCCACCAGGAGGCCCACCCCACCCATGGTGCTCCAGCCAGGAACAGGTCACCAGAGGTCCTCCCCTCTCCCCTGCCCACTGCCCTGTCTCTCAGGGCACAGCAAGGCAGGTCCTTAAAGAGACAGAGGGAGAGCAGGGTACCCTCGCTACCAGAGACCCTCTCCCACCACCTGAGCAGATGGGCAGTAGACAGTGTTTGGCCAACCAGGCTGTGTGCCCCTGTGGGCACCTGCCCCAGCTCAAGGGTCAGCAGCTTCACCTGCCACTGGTCTGCTGTGGTGTGAGACTCTGAGGGTGAGGGTGTCCACCCTGGTTGTCATAGAAACAGCAGTGCGTCTGCAGAGAGTTCATGCCAAGCTCAGCAGAGGGAGGAAGCAGCTGGCCTGGGAGGCAGCTGTTGTCATTGACTCCTGAGAGCTCAGTGTTGGGAAGGACCCAAGGGCCCACCACACTCTGAGGCTGGCGAGCACACGGGGCAACTCAGGCCTCCCTGCCCACCATCTTTCTTTGGGCAGCTGCACCATGTTGTCTGTCCTCTTGTCCACTTGGGGTCAGCGACGATTCCATCTAGGTGCTGGGTGAACCAAGCACAGGGGTGCTGCCTCAGAGCCACTTCGAATGAGGGGGTAGGATAGCACTGGGATTCCAGCAGGCGATCATCATTTGCTGGGGGGCCTGCGCGCCTTCCCTGTGAGCGTGAGCAGGAATGACTCATGCCTCCTCCACCTGCTCTCACACTGAGCCTCTGCCGGGGAGTGGCCTCACTGTCTGCCTGGTTTTTGTCTGTCTGCCCCTTTGTCTCCCAGTCCCATTACCTGTCATGCATCCTAAGCTCCTGAGGACAGAGAAGGTGGAGAGTAGCAGAGCCAGAGAGGCTCTCCTGTGACGTGGCTGGCTCTGTACCGAGCAGGGGGTGCGGCCACAAATCTCCAAGCCCAGGCCAGGGGAGAGAGGCAAGCGCACTGGACTCGGTTCCGCCTAGTGGCAAAGAGGCCCAGAAAAGTCTCAAGTGCTTGGGACAGGGCCCCATCTGCATGTGATGTGTTGGGGCCTCTGGAAACGGAGATGCCAAGGCAGTCTTCTCTGAGGTCAGTGGTGATGCCAGAGAGGTGAGGCTCAGGCCATTGCCAGCTGCACCAGAGACACCAAAGCACTCCAGGGTCCCCCAAGGTCACTTTAGTAGAACCCAGTGACCATCTTGGACAAACAGCTTATTTTACTGAGGCAGGAGCTGCGGCCCAGAGCAGAAGTGACATGCCCAGGGTCTCACTGCAGTTTGGTGGGAGAATTAGGTTTCAGAACACAAGACAGCCAGTACCTCCCAGGCCCCTTCCTCAGGGAGCCAGCAGGGTCGTGGGCAAGCGGCCAGGCTCCACAGGGCAAGCCCCTTTGGACTTAACCCTGTTTGTGACAGCCCTGGTCCCTGACAGTCCTCAGATCCCGGTGGCAGTGGGCAGTGGGCTGTCTGAAACCAAGGTGCTCCTTATTTCCAAACCAGAGGTGTCTGATCACAGAGTGTGTCACTAGGAGCATGTTCTGAGAAGCCAGGGAGCCTGGTGCCCAGGTTCCCATCCTTAGACCAGTCCTCTGTCCCTTGCAGCCTTAGTCTCATCCACAGCAAGACTGGAGCCTTGGGGGTAACCAGGAAAGGACAGGCACTGCCCCTGGCATTCATGCAGGGACCAGGAGGGCCAGAACACAGGCACCCTCAGCCTCCTGTCTTCACCCCGCAGCCCAAAGGAGGGCTGCCTGACCTCCGGGCCTCACTTCTCTCCCAGCACCAAGAAAGAGGTTCCCAGCTGCATTTCTGGTTTCTGAGGGGCCCTTCTGCTTCCCCAGCTGCCACAGCCCCAGGCCCTGCCTGGGGGTCTCTGGAGGAAGCAGAAGAGGCATCCTTCGGCCCCGCCCCAAGCACACCAGGCTCTAGGGCCCAGTGCTCACCAGGCCGTTTGCTCTTTGCCTCCCAAGACCGTGGGAGGTCCAGGGACCTGGTCAGTGGCAATGCCTTCCACCAGGTACATGGTTGAAGAGGTGCGGGGAGCATGCCAGGGTGCAGCCAGGAGGCCAGATGACCACAACCAGGGGTATGACAGCCCTGGACACAGCAGGTCTGTGGCCACGGCAGGAGGGCGAGATGGACACTTAGCAGGAGGCTGGGCTGAGCTCCTGGTGGAGTCAGGGTGGGACTGTGGCAGGGAGACCCCCTTCTCCAGCAAGGACAGGGCCACTTCCTGAGAAATGGAGCATCGGACAAACACCAGCGGGGTGGGAATGGCAAGTGCTCAAGGTAAGCACGATGCAGCTGCGACCTGTAGACTGGCTGCAATGGGGAGCCTGGCCAGGAGAAGCCAGAGACGGACACCAAGGTCAGATCCTGAAGCACAGAAGACCCTCAGTGGGGATAGGGACCTGGCTGCAGGGAGCAAGGTGGCCAGTGTGGACCCATCAGGAAGGCAGGGGCCTGGTCTGGGGACCCCACAGCTCCAGCTGGGCAGAGCTACCCCATGCTGTGCTGTGCCATGGAATACCAGCCAAGAGACCAGGAGCAGGGAGCGTTCTGATAGGAACATCCAGCTTTCAGGTCTGACGTGGCCCATTTTACCAGAAGAAGGGGACCTGCTCTGAGCATAGCAGCCCCCTCTGCCTGGAACCTCACAGGGCTCACCTCCAGGCTAGCACCCTGCCCCTGCGGCTGACCCTGGCCAGGAAGACACATGTTAGACAGCTGGCTGGACTTGGTGCCTGCTGTGGCTGCAACTCCCCTGGGAAGACAGCTGAGTGTTCTGACGTTGGCTAAACTGCATCTTTACAACAGCTGGGGCCCCAGCGCCACCTGGCCCTGTGCCCAGGCAAGGCCCTGCTGGTCCCAGCATCCTTCTCTCCCACAGATCTTACCCCGGCTCCCACCCCAGCACTCTGGCCAGCACCGCCTCCCTGTTTCATAGTCCCATCAACCCCTCACACACTGGCTCCCAGCTGCTGCCACCACCTTGAGCTGTCTCGGATAGCCTCCTGCCCATACCCCTTTGGCCTGAGGGTAGATGTAGGCCAAGAGCTTGCACCTACAAGCTTCCCCAAAAGGGAAGTGAACTCAGGAATTCCTGATGAGGATTCCAGGACTGGCTGGGGAAGCACGGGGTTGCAAGCGAATAAGCTATTTCCTTTGCGACTGATACCATCCTTGGAGTGGATTTCCTCTGGTGCCTTCCCTGTTCCACAGCTGCAGAGGCATCTAGCACAGGGGGCCAACACCACAGGCCCCTCCACTCGGTACACCTGCCAGGACCTCGGCGCATCATCAGATGGTGGGGCCCACTCGCCCTCTCCCCACTAGAGAAGTCTGGGAATGCCTGTGTCCCAGACCCCCTCGGCAGCACTCAGGATGGCCCAGGCAGGTTGCAGAGGCTCCTGCCCACCAGGCCTGTCACACAGAGCTCTGGGAAATGGAGATGGGCAGTCAGTGCCAGCCAAGGGCAGGCACCCGCTACCGATGGAGGCATGTTGGTCACTGTGTCAGCAGTGCCCCATGTCCCTCCAGCCACACCCTGCCCAGCAGACAGGCAGCCCCACCAAGGTGTCCCCAAGCTTCCACCACAAAGGGAGGCCCAGAGGGGTGAGAGGCTTGGCCGGTACTTTGTGAAAGGTGACAGCATGAAGCTCATCTCTGTATGAAACCTCTGCCTCGGCCCCTCAGTCAGGGTGCTGCCCTCAGAGCCTGGTACTCGGTGGCCCTGGTCAGGCCTGGTGGCTCAGCTGCAGGCTGGGTGGCCGCAGGGCTGGCCTGTCCATGGTGAATGGAGCGCATTCATGTCTACAACCCCGCCCCACAGCTCTGCTCTCGGCGTGAAAAAGCTGAATTCACGGTTCGGATGAACACTCCCAGCTTTTCTACAGTGGGCTGACTTGAGCTTCTCAGTCTGTAACAGAACTGAGGACTTGCTCTACAGATGAGGAAACTGAGGCCCAGGGTGGGACAGACCGGCCCCGGCCCCACCCTTCCCAGCAATGCGGCTGCATCCCCATGCCTCTGTGCCTCTGCCAGCCCCTCCTGCAATGCCTTCCCTTCCCCTCAGCCCCCAGAGGTCCAGTCAAAACGTCCTGCTCTTGTATTACCCCTCGCCCCCTGCATTCCTGTGGTGTGTCACCTGTCAGAGTTGTAGCTGGCCAGCACTATCTGCAGCAGTGCCAGCTGCTCACAGTCACTTGTGCCTGGGTGTGGGGACTAAGCTGTCCATGTGTATCCCACATCAGCCCTCAGCCCCCTCACGAGGGAAGTATGCTTACATATTCTGTGTGTGTGTGGTTATTTTTTTGGAG